ACTACACTAAATATTATTATTTTGAGACATGGTCTGGCTCTATCGTCCAGGCTAGAAATTTTCAATTTGAAAATTTTCAATTTGAAAAAATTGATTTTCAATTCAATTTTTGAATTGAAAATCACATGGTCCTCAAGACCCTCCATAATTTCCCAGGCTCATTTCTCTTACCTGTCTCTGTCCACGTCTCATGTCTTTCGTGGTTGGGTGCCATTCCTTCTTTAAGGACTATCTCAAATGGTACTTTTTTCCCAAATTTTTTCCCCTTGATTGAATAACAGTGTTTACTGTATTCTCACTGTATTTTGTCCAGGCCACAGTTTTAGCTTGTGCTTTTTGTTACTTGTATAATTGTCTCTCATTTCAGATTCTAACCATGAGACAGGGACATTTCTGTTGGTATCAGAAATAGCCTTGCAAAGGCTGGAATGTAGGGTAAATTGGTAGTTATTATTTCTAATTGGGAAGCTACAAAACTTTGTCTCAGGAATTAAGGAGGATAACTACATTTTGGGAGAAAACCTATCTTCCCATCCTTGATACAGTGATCTAATGTTGTGCATGTAGTTGGAACTCAATAAATGCTTGTTGAAATGGACCCAATATCTGGTAGTGGGACTGGTGGCATTTTCAATGTCCCTGGAAAGGAAATTCGATATTTATTTATACAATATACTTAGAAGTCCTAAGTTTAAAAGGGAGAGAGTGAGAACATATGTTGGTGAAACGAAGAAAATGTATATAAAGTACCTCTTTGCAGGAAAGCCCCAGAGCCATTGCTTTTCACTTTTATATTGGACATGCCATATTTGGATATGGTCAGTAAATGTTTGCTTTTTTTTTTTTTTTCTTTACAGAGGTATAAGTTCCAATACCTTAATGAAACAATCTGTAATAAATTCTCCTGTAAGTGCAAAGGCTGAGGGTATGTCTTCCATGTTTTTTGATGCCCTATTTGGATCAACCTTAAGTCAGAGATAGAAGTGCAAATCAGATGAGGGTTTTTTTTTTTTTTTTTTTTTTGGAGACAGAGTCTTGCTGTGTTGCCCCAGCTGAAGTGCAGTGGCACAGTCTTGGCTCACTGTAACCTCTGCCTCCCGGGTTCAAATAATTCTCATGCCTCAGCCCCCCAAGTAGCTGGGACTACAGGTGCCCACCACCATGCCTGGCTAATTTTTTGTATTTTAGTAGAGATGGAGTTTCACCGTGTTGCCCAGGCTGGTCTCAAACTCCTGACCTCAGTCAGTCCATCCGCCTCAGCCTCCCAAAGTGCTAGGATTCCAGGCGTGAGCCACTGCTGCTCGGCCAGGGTCCTTAAGTTCAAATCATGGAGCAGTCCACAGAGCACTCTTCTCAGGTGCAGAGTGGAAAGGACTTTGATCGTGGACTAGTATTTTTAGTCACATCCACAGGCCTTTGAAAGGGAAAAAATATATTATTGATAGGTCCTGTTTTTTGAGGAAAAAAAAAAAACAAGCATTCCTAACTACCTGGCAAATAATTTCTTCTATTCTAATGATAATTAATTTATGTGGTCAAAGATCAGAGAAAGGGAGCCATAGGCAGGACAGCAGCCCAGTATTGGTACCACACTCTTAGGGATCTCTTAATTTTTGTTTTCTTCATAACAATTGTCAGTTTTCTTACACTGTGCTGTATTTGGAGTGGATGATGCTGGTGGTGATTGTCTAAAACTTAGATATTTAAACAGTTTGAAAACTTGTTGGAGTAGGAATTATAAAAGCTTTATAGTTTTCATTATCTTCTCCATTCCCACTCTTCCAAGTTACTACAAATATGCCTAATTTTTATAAATATATGCAATTTAAAATGTTTTAATTGTAATATACAAGTAGTTCTTGGCAGTAGATTCCTTCGGAGATTTTTCTTCATATTTTATAGAGTTCTTCAGATTTTTTCCTCTTTGCTTATAATACTTATAAAGTTATATTTATTTTCTTTTGTCTAAACTCATTCAATGTGCATTTTTCTCACCTGCTCTTTTGTTTGCTTGCTGCGATACAAGGCTGTATAAAGAAATACTTGGTGCTTTCTGTGACAGCAGGCCATATAAAGAAATACGAACTCTTTTTTTTCTTTTTGAGATAGAGGCTGGAGCACTATGGCGCCATCTTGACTTACTGCAACCTCTGTCTCCCAGGTTCAAGCGATTCTCCTGCCTTAGCCTCCCGAGTAGCTGAGATTACAGGTGCCCATCACCACACCCGGCCAATTTTTTGAGATGGAGTCTTGCTCTGTTGCCCAGGCTGGAGTGCAGTGGCATGATCTCAGCTCATTGCAACCTCTACCTTCTGGGTTCAAGCAATTCTCCAGCCTCAGCCCCCCGAGTAGCTAGGATTACAGGTGTGCACCACCACGCTCAGGTAATTGTTTTATTTTTTAGTAGAGACGGGGTTTTGCCGTGTTGGCCAGGCTGGTCTCAAACTCCTGGCCTCAGGTGATCCACCCACCTTGGCCTCCCGGAGTGCTGGGATTACAGTTATGAGCCACCGCACCCGGCCATTTTTTTGTATTTTTAGTAGAGATGAGGTTTCACCATGTTGGCCAGGTTGGTCTCAAACTCCTGACCTCAAGTGATCTGCCTGCCTCAGCCTCCCAAAGTGCTGGGATTACAGGTGTGAACAACCGCAGCTGGCCAAGAAATACCAGCTCTTACCAAGCACTTTAATTCATTTAGTTTTTCACTCTGGCTACAGTGAGAAAAGACAATGTTTTTACACTTGATATACTTTTTATAAGAAAAAATCAATGCAGGATGAAAATATCCTGTTGCTCTAGTAATTCCCACAGAAGGTCAGCCTCAATAATAGAAGATGAAAAAAGTTTTGTGGTGTTTGCTGTTTTATAAACTCATATTTGGAGAAGGAACACAATATATATATGATTTCCTCATAACTGCTGTTGGTGCCCCAGATTTGATATTGTTGCATGATAACCTGACATTGCTTCCTGCTTCTGAAGGAATGATTGGATTTGAAGCCAACATGCTTGCTAAACCGGGAAGCTGCTATTACAGAAGGCACAGGAAGTCAAGCTGCCTATGCAGTTGTGCTGAGACATGAGACTCATACGTTGTGACCCGTGCCTATTGTATGTCTCCCCATCTTTATAACTGCTTTTGAAAACTGGCTTCAAATAAGCAAAAGGCCTAGTGTTATTTCCATAGCAGCACTAAAATTAATGAATAAGAGTTACAGAGTTGGCTGAATATAAAGGAGATATGTCTAACAATTACAGTTCTCCAAAACCTAGTGTGCTCCCTCTTTGTCCTTGTAAGTGGTCAAACAAAAATGGCATAAGCACTCACTTAGGTGTTGCATTGGTCAGGGACCTGGTGGGAGGCGGATGGCACACACAAGTTGGATAATTTGGGGAACATTTCATAAAAAGACAGTAAAAATGTAGGGTATAGTAAGAATATACAAGGGCAAGTAAAAGGGTATGGGGCAAGGGCTAATATCTGTACGTGAGGAAGAAAGAGGAGGAAATGTTATCAAACCACTGGCTGTGTACAAATGGCTGCCTTATAGGAGCTGAGGTCTGCAGTCAAGGGAGACTGTCCACTGAGAACATACAGGGACACAGCCAGCAGTTCTGTTCCCTGACCCTGGGCTCTTCTGTCTCCAGCCATTGTCCCTTTTGACTAAACACAACCAGTGTAGAACAAGGATTGTTGCAGTCCTTGACAGATCAGACTCTTCAGGCTCAAAGAGTACAAATAGGTGGGGAGTAGATTGGAGTTAAGTGGAAACAGTCCTGTGCAGATGTTATAGTGAGTGGGATATCCCTGCTGTCCTCATTGATAGTACAGAACTCTTTTTTTTTTAAATTAAAGTTCTAGGGTACATGTGCACAACGTGCAAGTTTGTTACATATGTATACGTGTGCCATGTTGGTGTGCTGCACCCATTAACTCGTCATTTACATTAGGTATATCTCCTAATGCTATCTCTCCCCGCTCCCCTGACCCCACAACAGGCCCCGGGGTGTGATGTTCCCTGCCCTGTGTCCACATGTTCTCATTGTTCAGTTCCCACCTATGAGTGAGAACATGCAGTGTTTGGTTTTCTGTCCTTGCGATAGTTTGCTCAGAATGATGGTTTCCAGCTTCATCCATGTCACTACAAAGGACATGAACTCATCCTTTTTTATGGCTGCATAGTATTCCATGGTGTATATGTGCCACATTTTCTTAATCTAGTCTATCATTGATGGACATTTGGGTTGGTTCCAAGTCTTTACTATTGTGAATAGTGACGCAATAAACATATGTCCGCATGTGTCTTTATAGCAGCATGATTTATATTCCTTTGGGTATATACCCAGTAATGGGATGGCTGGGTCAAATGGTATTTCTAGTTCTAGATCCCTGAGGAATCGCCACACTGACTTCCACAATGGTTGAACTAGTTTACAGTCCCACCAACAGTGGAAAAGTGTTCCTATTTCTCCACATCCTCTCCAGCACCTGTTGTTTCCTGACTTTTTAATGATCGCCATTCTAACTGGTGTGAGATGGTATCTCATTGTGGTTTTGATTTGCATTTCTCTGATGGCCAGTGATGATGAGCATTTTTTCATGTGTCTGTTGGCTGCATAAATGTCTCCTTTTGAGAAGTGTCTGTTCATATCCTTCACCCACTTTTTGATGGGGTTGTTTGATTTTTTCTTGTAAATTTGTTTAAGTTCTTTGTAGATTCTGGATATTTGCCCTTTGTCCGATGGGTAGATTGTAAAAATTTTCTCCCATTCTGTAGGTTGCCTGTTCACTCTGATGGTAGTTTCTTTTGCTGTGCAGAAGCTCTTTAGTTTAATTAGATCCCATTTGTCAATTTTGGCTTTTGTTGCCATTGCTTTTGGTGTTTTAGTCTTGAAGTCCTTGCCCATGCCTATGTTCTGAATGGTATTGCGTAGGTTTTCTTCTAGGGTTTTTATGGTTTTAGGTCTAACATTTAAGTCTTTAATCCATCTTGAATTAATTTTTGTATAAGGTGTGAGGAAGGGATCCAGTTTCAGCTTTCTACATGTGGCTAGCCAGTTTTCCTAACACCATTTATTAAATAGGGTATCCTTTCCCGATTTCTTGTTTTTGTCAGGTTTGTCAAAGATCACATGGTTGTAGATTTGTGGTATTATTTCTGAGGGCTCTGTACAGAACTCGTTTTTATGAAGAATCATTGACTTTCAAAAATACTTGAGGTTACCCAGTTCAAGCATCCAAAAATACAGACTTCCTGTTCATTCAGCATCTAGTTTAATGTATTCAATTATGGAGAGCAAAATTTTACATTATGAAACATCTTGGCTGGGCACGGTGGCTAGTGCCTGTAATCCTGGCACTTTTGGAGCCCCAGGTGGGTGGATCACTTGAGGTCAGGAGTTCAAGACCAGCCTGGCCAACATGGTGAAACCCCATCTCAGTTTAAAAAAAAAAGATGTATCTTGTTCCATTGTTGAACAACTGTAGAAGGTTATTCTTGCATTGAAATGTTCCTTCCTGTACCTTCTGTTGCTTGCTAGTTCTTCCGTTTGCTATTCTCTTGCCTTCTGTCTTTTGGTCCCTTTATGACATTTTTGGTGTTTGTTTAACAGGCATTCACTTATTCAACATCTATTTATTGAATGCTTGCTGTAGGCCAGGACTTGTTCTTGGTGCTGGGTATTCAGCTGTGAACAAGACAAAGCTTCTGCCTTACATGAAACTTACATTGTAGTAGGTAGAGACAGACATTAAGCAAATACATAATATGGTCTCTGTAGGTGATAACTACTGAGATTAACAGCAGTTAACCATGGTCACAAGAGAAAACTGTGGCTTAAATTGGGTCTGAAGTCATTCTGAGTCAACTGTGTAATGCAGTGGCCAAAAAGCCTAAATTCATCTTAGACTATTTGAATCAAATGGCCATGTTAGAGAGGTCATGTTTGCTTTCTTATTGTCAAGCTGAGCCTGGTGTATAGCATTTACTTTTTGAAGAGATATTGGCAAGTGGAAACTTGTTCAGGGGTATCCCCATGATAGCCTTGTAAACAGCTGAAGAAAGCCATCATATTTGCATGGAGTGTTCCCTAGGCCAAACCTTTCTGGTTTTGCCAACAGTTTCTCAAATGGTATGATGTCTATACTCTTTAACTGTCCTGGTCTTCCTCCAGATAATTAATTTCCTCTTAAAATGATGCTCCCAGAATTCAACTCATCTTTCCAGATGTGGTTTCAACTTAGGTAATGCTTATTAGACTATTTCTTCCCTTGATCTGGTTATTTAATTTTAGTAACGCATCTGAGGATTGAATTTCCTTTAAAAACACACACACACACACACACACACACACACACACATCTGTGTTACTTGACTCTCAGTGTTGAGCTAGGCTGTAAAGCCAGGTCTCCAGCACTTCTGTTCGTACAATTTATGTACATAAATATGTTACCCAGCATCTCTATTAAAATGTCATCTCATCGCTGTCTGTGCAGTATTCTACATTAAGATCCTTTGGAATATTGTCTTTCATCTAACTTGGTGTTGTCTACATAATTAACAAGCATATTCTCAAACTTCATCTAGGTGTTTAATATAATTGTTTAATTAAAAAAGAATAATAGCACCAGACCTTTCCTTCAGATTATAGCAGCTCAATAATTAATCCTGTTTTAGTATGACATTTCAAATAACTGTGAACAGCCTTAATATGTCATCCATTTTACATTTCTGCATTTTATCCAAACATTTTGAAAAATGAAGATACAGTCTTCATTTCATGATGGCATTTCTATCTGGTACTAGGCTTAACAAAAAACATACTAGAAGCCAGGCTTGGTGGCTCACGCCTATAACCCTAGCACTTTGGGAGGCCAAGGTAGGCAGATCACTTGAGCTCAGGAGTTTGAGACCAGCCTGGGCAACATGGCAAAAATGCAAATCCACAAAAAATCCAAAAATTAGCCGGCCATGGTGGCATGCGCCTGTAGTCCCAGCTGCTTGGGAGACTGAGGCACAAGAATTGCTTGTGCCAGGAAGGCAGAGGTTGCAGTGAGCCGAGATTGCACCATTGCACTCCAGCCTGGGTGATGGGAGTGAAACCCTCTCTCTCTCTCTCTCTCTCTCTCTCTCTCTCTGTAAATAAATAAATATATATATATATATATTTTTACCTTTCTAACATTGCAGGGAGTGACCTTTCTTTTTCATTCAGTCTCAGTTATGTGTCCAAAGCATTGGTATATGTTTTGGTTTAGTTTTTAATTTGCAAGCTCCATGTAAGACTACAGTGGGTTTTTTGTCAGATGCCTCCTTATTTATGAGTTGGAGTGAAGACAGGGAGAGTATTGACCTCATTCTTCCTGGAGATCTTTTTTGTTTTCCAAGGAGTTTGGTGTCGTATTTTATAGGATTTTCTAGATTATATGTATAACATCTTGACTCCACTCAAATGCCCAAGAACCCATACATTTTGGTGGCAGCATGACTTTCAAGAGGAGTTGCTTCTCTTGCTTAGTACAAAGTGTCCATGGATCAGAATGTGATTAAACAAGTCAAGTCAGGTGACTTGTCACTGAGGGTTTGTATTGGTTGCAAGTACCAGAAATGTGCCTGTGCCGATTGGGGAATCAGGATATTAGTCAAAGGAAAGGAAAACCTGTTCAACAATTTTTCTTGCTTTTCATGTGCTGCAGAGAAAAGGCTAAATCCCATCTGGTGCACACTATTGTGGGAATCTTATACTTTAGATTCATAAACACAGTATGTTCAGATTTTCTAGATTTGACATTTGCTTGAATGTGTTCGGTGTGTATTTTATACTGAGTGTCAAATTTCTTGCCTTTTGACGATAGCTGACTTTTAGTTGACTAAAAAAGTAGTAGTCATAGTTAGGTTTACTATCTGTGGCTATCACAGGGTTCACATGGGCATCATTGTCCAACCAAAGTTGCTTCTGAAGTGCTGCCATACAGTCTTGGCTCTCATGAACACTTGTCCTAGTTTTTACCGTTGTCCTGGAAGAATTACTTTCACGAGTGTCTGGGTTTGGAGGAAAAATTGTATGGCTCCTATGGATACGTCTCAAAGTATTCTAGGAAGCAAGTTGTTCCCATTGTGCAGTTATTGCTTTGACATCTGGCCTTCCTTACTTACCTCTGCTACAGAAAGAATCCAGAATGACTTGTAAGGCTGGTAAACCCAGTGATTCTTGGAATACTTTTTCAAGAATGCTCCTCCAGGAATGCTCTTGGAGTCTCACTCTGTAGCCCAAGCTTGAGTGCAGTCGTGTGATCCTGGCTCACTGCAACCTCCGCCCCCTGGGCTCAAGGGATTCTCATGCTTCAGCCTCCTGAATAGCTGGAATTATAGGTGCCCGCCACAACGCCTGGCTAAGTTTTTGTATTTTACTAGAGACGGGGTTTCACCATGTTGCCCAAGGTGGTCTTGAACTCCTGAGCTCAGGCGATGTGCCCGCCTTGGCCTCCCAAAGTGCTGGGATTACAGGCATCAGCCACTGCACCCGGCCTGAAAACACATTTTCTTAATGGGACTAAACTTTTCTAGCTGAATTGATCTATTTTAAAACTTGCCAATGAAAGCTCCTTAGTAGTATCTGCTAATTAAATGCAGTTTTTATACCTAACGGACCTTTTAAAGAATGTGTGCACTTTGCAAACCCCATTGCTTCTTGCCGTATCTGAGCACTTGCCACCTGGTGGTAAGGAGACCATTCCATCTCCTTCACTAGATGGTAGCACCTGGAAGTCAGGGATCATTGCTGACTTATCTTGCCTCCCAACATTGATCATGCAGTAGGTGTGGATGAGAAAGAGGGAGATAAGGGAAGAAAGGGGGCTGTGAATAAACGCTGTTGCTTTCTGCTTCCTTTTTAGGAGTTAAAAGTCTCTTCAGCTACCTGTTTAGGAGTATGAAAGCAAATCTAGGAAATGGCCTCTGCAGTTTTCCGAATATGACAAATCATTTAGTTTCCTAAGCTTGTTACTCTACAGTGGGACTTCTCAACCTCTGCACTGTTGATATTGTGGCCTGGATGATTGTTTGTTGTGTGGCCTGCCCTGTGCATTATAGGGTGTTTAGTTAGCAGCAGCATCCTTGGTCTCTGCCCACTAGATGCCAGTAGTGCACCCCATCCCCAGCTGTGACAACAAAAATGTCTGCAGGCATTGCCAAGTGTGCCCTGGAGGCAAAATAGCCGCCCCCTAATTGAGATTGAGAACCGCTGCTGCATAGGAGCTCCTGTCTGGGACAAATGCCCACCAGAGAAACCAGCAAGTAATAGAAATGTGGCTTTGGAAGGGAACTTAGAAATCATCTGGAATGTTGTATCCTGGAGAACTCCTCGCCCCACACCAGCGCCAGCACCCCTCCCCAACCCCCTACACCACCTCCACCTTTATACTTATGCTTTATACCTGCAGAACTATAACCTAAGGGAAGGAATGAATATAAAAAAGAAAAAAATACAACTATATGAGGTAATACTGTTTAGGGCTTGTAGGGTTATTTGTTTTAAGTTTGCTTACAGATCATGAACATGTGTCTACTTTCAGGTTACTCAAAATAAGAAAGCATAAGCTTATAGAAATAGGTCAGGGAGAAAAACACAGAAAAACTAATGTGCAGCACTACTAAAAAAGAATTCAAGGTGTATGTTGAACATTTTTCAGATTAAAAAGAACTCACTGGAATGTGGCTGGATTGCTAGTATCGCCCTGTGGAGCTATCTGGGCTTCATATGAGGCTATTCTAAGTACATGCATCAAAAAAGAGATATAGAAGAGTATTTAAAGTAATGATAATTGGCCTTTTTCAAAAAATGACTTGCTTTCTAAACCTGAAAAATAGCCATCATGATACTAGAGAAATAGCTGAGATATTAATATTTCCTCTGTAGATTGTTTTGTTTTATAAGGGCATTTTGTGTCTTACTAAGAAATCTCACATAAAAGTAAGAACACCAAATTAAATATTAGCTCTTGTGGTTATTTTAAGACTCATCTCAATAACCAAGAGAATTTGGTTCTCACACTTTGTACCTTTTGATTGTAAACAGCTTTAAACAGGTTTATGTTGTACTTCATCAAAAATTATAGAGGATCTGCAGACTGAGACGCATTGGGACTGAAATTAGGCAATTCAGAGTTTCTCATGCATGTAAGCTGCTTTTATTTTGATCCCTATCATTCTTAGTCTGTCTTTTCAAATATTCTACTGGAAGGACTGTTGTGAGTTGAGGGCAAAGGAGAAAATGGCAGGGTCTCGAGCCACCAGGCCTCATAATACCTGCTCTTTGAGGTAGAGTAAAAGCTAACTGATGAATGTTTTCCAGAATAATATTTAGATTTAGTCTGGTGGTTTTTTTTTTTTTCTTGTTTTGTTTGCTTTGGTTTAAGCTCAATACAGTCACATCTGAATTTACACAACAAAAATGTTTCCGAAAAGTTGTGGATGAATCCATTTTTAATAAGCCAAGTACTATAAAAAGCATCAGAAGAACTTGTTAACTGAACTTATCCTAATGTTCTGATCACCTGTTTCTTTTAATAGACATAGTGGTTGCAACAATGCTTTGATTAGTTCCTTTTTGGAAGCTGGCTTTTGTTGGGGGGAGGGTTTTTGTTTCTTGTATCTTAAACTTGACACCTTGATTCTCATTGAAAAAACTTTCAACCATGTATGGTTGGTGATTTGTTGAAATTTATAACTGAAAATCTGCCACTCTGCTTTTAGTATTTGAAATGCCTTGGCAGGGAGACGTTTTTCTCAGAACAGATCTTTTGGAGGACCTCAGGAAGTTAATTATTCTGGCAAGAAGTTCTTTTTGAACTTTTTTGGATCATTATGATATTATGCTAATTTATCTAAAAAATGGATTCTAAGTTGAATAACTGTATAGTCCTGGCAGATAAGAGCATGTCAGATGTCTTGGCACAGTTTGGGGACAGAGGGGACTTTCCCACTTCTTTATGTAATCCACCATCATAATGTGGGAGTTTTATGAAATTTCTTCTGTTATACAGAAATACTTAGCTTTTTAGGCCGTATGTGCTGCTCAGTGAAAACAAGCTCTGTGTATGTCTGTATATGTTTAAATGAAATGAAAAAGAGAAGTGAAATCCAAGAAATTTCTGGTTTGCAGTGGTGATTATTTTTAGCCACGTTCATGTGTTTTAAACAATCCCTTTTAGGTCTGTTGAATGTAGCTTGGAACAGAACGTCCCATAGAAATGATAGTATAGTACACGTGGTGGCAAAGTTTCCATATTAGCCCTCAAAGATTATTTAACTCATCATATACTCACACGCTTTGCCGTACAAGGGGCAATGATGTATAGCGTATAAAAACACTGTTTAATAATACTCAACCTACAGCAACTTTCAATACTAAGAATGAAATAAAATTGAAAAATTGTAAAAATGCATAAGGATAAATTTTGTTTCTCTGAAAAGGTTGCTTTTGAGGAAAAGTAGTTTTAAAGAGACTTGGTGGTGTGGTAGAAGAACTCCCAGCAGACCTGAAGATGTAGCAGATGTATAGCAGTTTGGGCATCTTGGACAAGTAAATCATACTCGCAAGCCTCAGTTTCTTTTAATGTCATGGGGATAGTTGTGTGGATCAGAGCAGAATTTGTGTGAAGGTGATTTGCAAACTGTAAAGTCCTATGCAAATATACAATATATGTTCTGGTTCTTTTCTTAATTATGAAAATCTTGTATCCTGGCCTTTTTCTTGACACTCATATATTAGTAACAAAAATCTTTATGCTTAGCAACAATTAGTAAGGTCCTATTTCGCTCACAAATACAATAAATGCATGTTATTTTGACCTACATGGATGATAGAAACATTTGCTTTTTTGTGACAGCCTATTGGAACTTCCAAAGTGTCTCTCTCTCTCTCTCTCTCTCTCTCTCTCTCTCTCTCTCTCTCGTTTTTCTAGTCTCTAAACCTCTCTTGTTTTTTCTTTGTCTGAGTATCTTTCTGAACCACCGTCTCAAGTTTCAGGTTATACGACAGAGCTCATACTCCAAGCCCTGGCCTCTCTCTGACCTTGTGCCTCTGGCCTGGGACAAGCTTCACACTGCCAGACTCTGCAGCTGACCCTTTGTATCTCCCAGTAGTCTGAGCAGCATTCATTTGCTCAAGGTCTCACCAGAGACCAAACAGGGGCAGCCTCTCTGGAGAGACCATGGCCTCCCAACAGTATTTTTGATGTCAGTGGCCTAGCCTTAGGCCCCGAAGCCAGGAACTAGATGTGATAGGGGCCAAATCCCCCAAACCCGAGGAGCTTTTCTGGTAGAAAATGTGTTATGAAAAAAAGGGGGACTCAGTGGCCATTGCAGACCAAAGCCTCATTCATTGAGGTGGGGTAGGGGTTGCTGGGGACTACAATTCAGAGTTATATATGTAACAGAGTTATGCATATAATTCAGCAAACAAAGAGGCAAGTTGAAAAGGGTTTATTAAAGTATTAATGTTTGTGTCAAATGTATAAAATTCAGGAAACAGGCAGAGCAATAACATTTAATGTTGGAAGAGGACTTAGAGATACAAAAAATAGAGTTTATTCATTCTGGAGCAGAGAAATCTTAAGCCGGATAGGTTAACTGATTTGCAAGTGTCTCCTGCCTTCCAATCCTGCATCCTTAAGGATATCCTTAAGATGATACATCTGGGTTTTGCGATGCTCTGTTCTCCAGGTACGGTTAGCAGTGATTTTGCATAACTATGTGCTGAGACCCTAGGATCTAACAAACTATAAAGGTTAGAAATGAAATATGAGGTAGCCTACTATATCAGCCACCTCTGATTCCCTTCTCCCACCACAGGGAGAATTAGATTGACCGGCTGATCGATTGCTTGATTGAGACAGGATCTTGCTCTGTCACCCAAGCTAGCCTGCAGTGATCTCCACTCACTGCAGCCTCGACCTCCTGGGCTCAAGTGATCTTCCCACCTCAGTCTCCTGAGTAGCTGGCACTACATGTGCACACCACAGTGCCCGGCTAATTTTTTGTATGTTTTGTAGAGACAGGATTTTGCCATGTTGCCCAGGCTGGCCTTGAACTCCTGGGCTCAAGCTATCCTGCCTTGGCCTCTCAAAGTGCTGGGATGACAGATGTGAGCCACTGTGCCTGGCCAGTAATATGTATTAAGTAAGGTAATTTGTAGGAGCTTAGAGAGAACCAGCAATATGACACAGTTTCTGCTCTTTTGGGGCTTACAATACAGTATTATATCATCAGAGGGGGTCCATTCTGAACCATACCTTGAATTAGGCATTAGCATACTAGATTCTAATTTTGTTTCTTCCATTGAATTTCTAACGTGGACCCTGGTTAAGTCTAAGAGATCATTTAAATCGTGGGCCTCAGTTTTTTTATTCATAAAATGAGAATATTGACATGGGCCTCAGTTTTTTTATTCATAAAATGAGAATATTGAATCTTGAAACCCTGTTATTTTTACATTCTGTGTACAAAAGTCTCATGGTACTATCTTTAATTTTACTTATCAGATTTTGAATCTCTAGTGCTCTTTTTATTTCAAGATATTCTTAGCCAAGCTATAAAATCAAACTAATTTATATGCTGTTATGAGGCAACTTAGCAATTCATATAACCACAGGCTAGAGAAAGTTTGGACATATATAATGGTTCATTTCTTCAATTTTAAGGCAGAACTACATCCCAAGCTTATGTAAAATAATTTGAATTATTATATATTCCCATAGTTCTGCCTCAAATAAAATATAACTGTTTTTGAAAATTCAAAGACTTAGAAAGTAAATTAGAGGATTGTTTATTATAAAAGAACTTTGGACCCTACAAAGGAATTTAACCACAGTTTTCTTTTCTTTGTTAATAGAGTCTCACTGTGTTGCCCAGATTGGTCTTGAACTCCTGGCCTCAAGTGATCCTCTTTCCTTGCCCTCCCAAAGTGCTGGGATTACAGGCTTGAGCCACCACTCCCAGCCAACAGAATTCTTTTCAACAGTGAGTTCCTCTAGTGCACTGAAAATGTAATATTAAAAATGTATACTTTTATCATTTGTTATAGTAGAAGATTTTGAAAATTCTGAGAAGTGTAAGAAAAGAAAAATTACTTGTAACTCTACTACTCAGAGAAAAACTGCTGTTAAAATATTGAGGTATTTACTTCCAGACTGATTTTTCTATACATATTTATATAGCTATATATAGTTATTCTTTTGTAAGAGTGACTATAAACTGTTTTGAAACTGGCTTTTTTAACATAACAATATATGTGAGCACATTTTCCACATCCCCAAATATTTTTGAAAAATATTTCTTTTAAATATCTGCATAGTTTTGTACCCATTATAATTTGGCTCTGGAAGAAGTTCAAGATATGCCAAATAGTCTTGGCACAATGGCTCACACCTGTAATTCTGACACTTTTGGGGGCCGAGGTAGGAGGATCACTTGAGGCCAGGAGTTCGAGACCAGCTTGGTCAACCTAGCAAGAGCTATTTCCACAAAAAAGTGAAAAAACTACCCGGGCGTGGTAACACTCCCATAGTCCTAGCTACTTAGGAGGCTGAGGTCAAAGGATTGCTTGAGCCCAGGAGTTTGAGGCTGCAGTGAGCTATGGTCGCACCACTGCACTCCAGCCTGGGTGACAGAGCAAGACCTTGTCTCTAAAAAGAAAAAAAAAAGATATGTGAAATTAAAAAGTCCACTTTGGTGATAAGGTCTTCCTTCTAAATTATAGAAATAATTGGCTTAAAAGGGAAATTGAGAACATGCTAACTTTGTGCTTTATTCAAGATAGACTTGTTTATTCTTTGCTGCATTTCTATAACAAAACATTTCAGCTGTATAATCCTTGGTATAGCAATGACTAGTTATAATAATTAATTTTTAATTAGCTGTTCATGAAGTTTTCAAAACATCAACTTTTATCGCATTAAAAAAGTGAAATAATTTTGAAACATTTCTTTCCTTTAAATTTGAAGTAAGGTTAAAGTTTTTTGCAACCAAATTTGGGGTTCATCTACCATGGTAAGTTGGTGCTATTGGCTGTGCTATAATTTCAGGGTGAACTTGACTTTCCTTGAGTTTCCAGGCTGTACAGGACAGGAAAGGCTGTGGCCGTCAGGGAAATGGAGCCAGATGGTCCTCATGATCGATGCCAAGCTCCCAACAGAGACAAATGCTACACCCGACAGACTAGGGGCAACAGCACATGTTAGGGTGATTGCTCACCCTTTCCTGGAGAGGGGAGAGCTCTTCCCTTCTGCTGGTGTATTTTGCAGCTAGTTTTTGCAGGCTCTGTTCAGTCTGGTGTAGCAAGTGTCCAGGCAGTTAACTTCTAATGGGCAGTGAAGGAGGAGGTGATGGCAGTAGCTGGGGCCGAGTTGGCAGCTAGTAGGGCTGTCTGATGAAATCCACATTTTGGCATCCTTGAAGTCTTTCAAAGGAATCTGACTAAGTCACTTAACCTTGTGTCATTTTGGTTTACTTGGCTTTTAAAGGGTAGTGGTAATTAAACCAATGGGAGCCATTAGTTAGTAGATCTTAGTGGCAGTTTTCAGTTTAAAAATGGAAACCTACAGTCACAGAGCCATTGACTCGTAATAACACAGTGGCTTGTCCTTGACCCAAGGGAGTTGATTTGGGGAAATGAACATATCTGAGAGTCCTGTGTCCTGAGTTTATATATCAGCATAGCTACTTAGGAGCAGTATCACTTTGGGCATATTTCTTAACCTCTCTGAATCTCCTCTGTAAAAATAATCATAATTCTTCAAAACATAAGTGAGAGCTTATATTTTATATAAGTATGTGGCACAGTTATTAGTTCCTCACTAGATATTAATTAGTTCCTATGAAAATGATAGATTAGTGCCAAGTCATCTGACCTCCCTGTGTAGGCTTATTATTGATCACTGGGGGTCTGTAGCCCTGGAACAGTGTTTTCTTTTCTGAATTAATTACAGCCTCATGTACTGAGCTAAACTCGAATATGCAAATCTTTATGAAAAGATGCCCAAAATACAGTGACTTAAACAAGTTAAGAGGTTGTTGGTGCTTTCCTCCTCTCAGAAGAGCTCAAGGGATCCATACTGATTCAGGACTAGCATGGTACTTCAATAGAAAAATTCCTTCCTCTCGTTTCTCTGCCATCTTGAGAGAGTTGCCCTCATCTTCACAGTCAAAGATGGCTCACCATGATCTCATTTCAGCCCAAGGGAAAGGAGATGATCTACAAGTTGTACAGATCATTTTCATTTACATCCTATTGGCCAGAACATGACCACAGCAAGCTTCAAGGGAGGCTGGGAAATAAAATGTTAGCCAGCAGACACCCTGCTAGAGCTTCTGTTACTATAGAACAAGATCAGCAAACAGTGGTCTGAGTGCCAAGTCAGCCAGCCAGAAATTATTTACAAATTAAGTATAGTTTGTAAATAAAAGTGTATTGGCCGGTTATGGTAGCTCATGCCTGTAACCCCAGCTCTTGGGGAGGTCAAGGCAGGAGGATAGCTTGAGCCCAGGAGTTCAAGACAAGCCGGAGCAACATGGTGAAACCCTGTTTATACAAAAATTTAAAAAAAACTAACCAGGCGTGGCTGTGCGCACCTGTCGTCCCAGCTATTTGGGAGACTGAGATGGGAGGATCAGTTTAGCCCAGGAGGTCAAGACTGCAGTGAGCCATGATCACGCCACTGCACTCCAGCCTGGGCAACAGAGTGATAAATAAATAAAAATTAAAGTGTATTGGAACACAGATGTGCCCATTTGTTTATAAATTACCTGCTTTCACATGGCAGTGGAAGAGTTGAGTATCCAAAATGCATGGGACCAGAAGTATTTCCGATTTCAGATTTTTTTGGGATTTTGGAATATTTGTGAATACGTAATGAGATACCTTGGAGAAGAGAGTAAAGTCTAATATGAAATTTATGTTTCATGTACACCATATGCATAGCCTGAAGGCAATTTTATATAAATAATATTTTTTATTTTTAAGACAGAGTCCTATTCTGTCACCCAGGCTGGAGTGGCAGTGGTGTGATCATGGTTCACTGTAGCTTTGACCTCTTGGGCACAAGTGATTCTCCCACTTCAGCCTCCCCAGTAGCTGGGACTAAAGGCATGCACTACCATGCCCAACTAATTTTTTGATTTTTTATAGGGATGAAGTCTTGCTACATTGCCCAGGCTAGTTTCAAACTTCTGGGCTCAAGCAATCCATCTACCTCACCTTCCCAAAATGCTAGGTTTACAGGCATGAGCCACTGCGCCTGGCCCAATTTTATACAATATTTTAAATAATTTTGTATATGAAACAAATTTTGATTGTGTTTTGACTGCAACCTGTCAAATGAGGTCAGGTATGTGAATTCTCATTTGTAGTGTTGTGTCAGTGCCCAGAAAGTGTCAGATTTTAGAAGATTTTGGATTTTCAGATTAGTAATACACAACATGTAGTTGCTGCAGAGATCATATGGCCTGCAAAACCTAAAGTATTTATTATCTTGCCCTTTACAGAAGATTTTTTTGTTGATGTCTACTGTAGACAATGGGGAAATGAACATGGGAGGAGCAACTGGTAGTCTCTGCCACAGTAAAGAGAATGATAAGAAGGGTGAATCACTGCCTTTGAAATGTAGAGTTAGAACTTTGTACTTAGGCATACTAGTGGCCCATGGGGCAGTGAGTTGGTATGCAGGTGATTGGTTTTTTGTTGTTGTTGTTTGTTTGTTTGTTTGAGACAGAGTTTCGCTCTTTTTGCCCAGACTGGAATGCAATGATGCTATCTTGGCTCATCACAACCTCTGCCTCCTGGGTTCAAGCAATTCTCCTGCCTCAGCCTCCCAAGTAGCTGGGATTACAGGCATGCGCCACCACGCCCGGCTAATTTTGTATTTTTAATAGAGACAGGATTTCTCCATGTTGGTCAGGCTGGTCTCAAACTCCCAACCTCAGGTGATCCACCTGCCTTGGACTCCCAAAGCACTGGGATAACAGGCGTGAGCCACCATGCCTGGCAAGTGATTGTTGAAGAAGCAATGTTCAGGGACAGATTTGAGGAGCCAGGCATGAAGTAGCCTGGTGGAGGTAAAGGGATGAAGGCACAGAAGGCTGCTTACTGACGTGAGCTTCCATCTTTAAAGTGGAGCATCCTAACTCCTGGACTTTTCCCTCTTCCTGCAGCTCACTGCTCTGTCTTGCATTCGATTCTTGCTTATCAGCAGTGCCACCCCTGTAGGTCAGACTCTTTCCTCCCATTGACTTCTTACGGGTCTCCCTGCCTGGACATTCACCCTCCTCCACAGTCACCTCCTCTAAGTGTGGCTCTTATATTAGTCCCATCTCAAGAACTTCCAAGGAGTCCCTGTTACCTACTCAGTAAAGCCAAGCCTCTAAGGTCCTCCCGCTCCTTGATCCTGATCTTGATCCTATCCTGTCTTCCTTCACAGTCTTACACACACCCTAGATTCCAGCCCAACAGAAACACCTTGTGCCTGCGCTGTACTTTGCCACCACCACGTATTTGCTGTTGTCTCCTTGCTTCTGTCCAAAGGGTTTGGGGATTTGGGACTATGGCTTAGCACATGGTAGAACATTCATGGCTGGGCAGAGGGGGTTTCTGACTTTGTTTTGGCATCTCTCTACATCTGTATTTCCCTCTCCAGCCCCTACCCCCTTCCCTTACAACCTAAGGATAAGCGCTCCCTTTTTGAATGCTCCCTTTTTTAATTATACCAAGTACTATATATAACTCCCAAGGCACTTACTGCTTTCTGTGTGGGATTATAGTTATTCCATGTATGTTTCTAATCTTCTTGCAGAGAAAGAATCTGAGGCCAAGTCCAGATCTGACTGATCAGTTTCATCTAGTAGGTGCCTAGTGGCTATTTTGTTGATCAGTGTTGCAATGATGGTGTCTACAAACAGTGCTACCTACAATTTAGTGTGTTTCACTAAAAATGTAACTTAACACCTGGAGGAATTTAAGTGCAAATGCAAATAGAGGTTTTTTTGTGTGTGCGAGACAGAGTCTCGCTCTGTCGCCCAGGCTGGAGAGCAGTAGAGCGATCTCGGCTCACTGCAACCTCCACCTCCCAGGTTCAAGGAATTCTCCTGCCTCAGCTTCCCGAGTAGCTGGCATTACAGACGTGCGTCAACACGCCCAGCTAATTTTTGTATTTTTGGTAGAGATGGGGCTTCACCATGTTGGCCAGGCTGGTCTCGAACTCCCGACCTCAGGTGATCCGCCCACCTCCACCTCCCAAAGTTCTGGGATTATAGGCATGAGTCACTGCGCCCGGCCTAGAGTTCTAATAATTGTGTTGAAAATAAATGCCACTTAAGATCTTAAAAACACCAATTTTTAGGTAGTTTTTAGCAGAAAAGAAAAAAAAATCTATTTAACTGTTTTCTTCAGACCTGAAGCAGTATTTAAATACATTCATATTTAGAAGTTTTAAACAGTTCCTTGAAAAGCCAAGGCTGAGCCAGAAATCAGGCAGAGCTTTTGCAAGGCATAAGGAGGAGCATGTGGGCAGAAACCCCTGTGAGTGCAAGAGGTGGGCCACCTGCAGGAAAACTGCCCAGTCCACTCTGCAGAGAAGGATTGGAGCATTTTCTACACCAGCCTGCCAGGGACACACCTGACTGCACAAAGATCCATCTAAAATCACTCACATTATACTCACAGAAGGTGGTATTTTCACAGCTTCATCTTTCCGCAGTTGGTAATCAAATGTAAGAAGAGCTTTTATTTTTATAGGAATGATTTAGCTTATGGAGTACCAATCTCATCCTTTTCCTTCCTCTGTCTTTTTAACCAAGCATAGAATGAGGAGACCAATGTATATAATCAAATACTTGCGTATGCTGGAAAAGAATTTATGTCATTCACTCATCTCCTTTTAATTAAAACCTAGTGAGATTGGTGGCAATGTTGGGAAGCAGATGGATGAGCATGAATTTCAAATGTGTATTTAGAAAAATTGAAAGGATTGGTAGGAAAGATATTAAGTAGGCAGTGTGGTCGGGAGTTGAACCTGTGAGTTCAACAGCAGGCGCTTGTAGCATAAAATATAGTAGTGCTTCCAGACCCCTCTGACCTAGGGATGTCTAAGAGATAAGGAGGGAAAGTGCAGGGGTCTCTTTTCTTGTGGTTTATGCATTTTGAAGTTATTAAAGCATAAGACAATTTGTTCTGGAATTTTTACTCAAGATAAAAACTATGACCATTGTGTGAACATTACTGCTTCACCTCCCTCTCCTAACTCTACTTTTGTTTACTATTCCATATCCAGTGTCTAGCAGTGTACTCATCAAACAGTAAGTGCTCAGTACATATTTGTTGAATGACTAAATAAGTGGATTCTGGCACTTAATTATAAGAGCTTTTTGGAAGATGAAAAGATTCTTAAGCAAAATGATTTTTTAAAGATGTAAAGACAAAAGAAGCTTATCTTCCAGTCCCCTTCCTCACTTGACTCTGCCAGCCCCCTTCAATACATGCCTCACTGGCACCTCTCCTGGATTTAGCTTTAAAAGTTTGGGAGGAGTGAAGGTGTGTGTCCTCATATTACTAAAAGAAGAACCCTAGTGTTGTGTAACAGTGTTTCACAGGCTCTTTCATAATAAACATAATATTAGACACAGCCAAAGTAAGTTCATTTTGAATTAATAATCCAGTATTTCATAGTGCTGGTTCGAGGTACAGATCTAGGCCTTGTGTGCAACAGAATAGAATTTTAGAAGTAGAGTAAAAAGTTTCATCCACTAAGCTGTTTCTCATTGGCCTGCAGTCTGATTTCTTTCAAAGTTTTGGAGTTTAACACAAATTTAGGTGTTCAGCTAATAATAAGATTAAGGGTGTTTGTGGGCAAACCAAATATAATTTATATCCCTTAATTTTGAGCTCATAATGTTTCTGCTCTGGGTTTATAAGAGATACCACCGAAGAAAAATCTCAATTAGAGTGAGATAATTTGTAAAGTAATAAGTAGGGTTTTTTTTGTTTTTTTTTTTTAGGAAGCACACTAGTGTAGTGGTTAGGTTTTTGACTTTGCATCATAGAGACCTGCAGTTGATTATTTTACCAACCTCACTACTCTTTTGTCTCAACCCTCCAAATCTTTGTTTTTTCACCTGGAAACTGGGAATAGTAACAGTACTTTCCTCAGAGACTCATTAATAAGATAATTCATGTAAAACACCCAGAACAGTGCTACATAATAGTGTTCATACCAGTTATGATTAAGCCTATGCTGCTGGGCCAAAGAGCCCCCAAAATACAGTGAATTAAAGGGCATACAACTTTTTTTATATTGCTCATATAAAAGGGTAAGCATTCCAGGCTTGCAAAGAATCATGTTCTTTGCAGAAATTCAGGCACCCAGATTTCTTCCATCTTGTTGCTCCATGCTTCCTACATCTCAGGGTTCATCTACATAGTCAAAGATAGGTCGCAGGTATGTCTGTGTCCCAGCTTGAGGGGACAGGAAGAAGTGTGGAGGCAGCATGCGCAATGTCTTCATGCTCAGTCCTAGAGAAGGCACACATCATTGCCATGTACTTTGCACTGGGGAGAATTAAGTCACATGGCCGCCCACATCTGGCTGCCAGAGAGGCTGAGTGGTATAATTTCTACCTGGATGACCATGTGCTCAGTTACAATTCATTCATTGTGGAAGAACAGAAGAACAGATTTGGGTGAGCAGGTAATGGTCTGCCCCACAGTGCTTAATAAATGCAACCATTATGTATTTATTTAAAAATAACATTTCAAGTAACAGTCTAAATGTCTTTGTTCTGGGGAAGAGGAATCAAAGAGCTTCTGTAACACAGAATTTGTGCTACATAGCACATATCTCCCATAAGTGTTATTTTTATTTTTTGGAAGGGAGTCTTTTAAGTATTGAACTTCAAATCAAGGTAAACCTTGAGGGAGAAAAGAAAGAGTGGACAAAAAGCAGTAGAAGGGATGGGAATGTATTAAAAGGAATGAATGCTAATTAGCTATATGCTCTTCCTTCCTCTCAGCCAGCCATCTGGGCAACAAGAAAGGCTTACTACAGTTAGATAAATTTAACCCCTTCTCTGACCTGGCAAGGACAAAGTACACTGGCTTCTGAAGAAACTTTTTCTTGGGAGCAAGGTAGTTATTTCAAAGCACAGAAAAAGGCGGCGGGGGGCACAGAGAAGCACAGAGAAGCGGGGGCAGTTGCACAGGTAAAACATTCATCTTGGCTTTTCTTTTTAAATCATTCTCTCTTTTTCCTTCTTTTGTACTCAGGTTGTTTATTCTGTTGATGGATATTGGACTGGAGTGATGAGTGTTCTAGGATGGGTATTTGATGATGCCAGGGGACTCAAGTAATGGCTTTGCATGAAGATTACACAGTAAAGCTGCACATTGATTACCTCATCTTATTAGCTGATGGAGATGTTTGAGAGGACAAGATTGCAGGGCTTTCAAGCCTGTACAGCTACCAGGATTTGATCCTAAGAGCTTGATCATTGTCATTGCCCATAGGGACTGTGTTAAGAATAGTGGTGGTTTACTACTTAAACGCATGAGAGTGTTATAACAGTTCCCTATGTCTTTTGAATTGTTTAGATAAGGTTAGGACTTTCAGATCAACTTGAGTTTTAATTTTTAGCATTTATAGAATTCTAAAATTAATCCTGTTTGTTTTTGTCTTCCTCCACTAAAATTTAAGTTTGCTGAGGTAGACAGTTTTGTTTCTGGAACCACTATCCCTCCAGCGGCTAGAACAGTGGAACATGTTCAATAAATATTCAATAAATATTTTTGAATAAGTGAATGAATGAACAGGTTAAATGTAATCTTTATTTTTTAATGAACTATCCTTTCCAGAGACATACAAATTGCCAGTTGATGGCATTTTTTATTTCTTTTTGTAAAAAGAGTATTTTAAAATTTGAATGAGTTCTATCTAACAGATAACACAGTTGAGTACATTAAAAGGGACCTTGAACACAAAATCCATGTTTTCGTGGATTAGTATTTTTGCAGCTTAAATGGTGAACGATAGGATTGTTAGATGCAAATAACTCTGGAAATTAAAGACCTTTAGTTGTAACTCTCCCTAAAATGTTTGTGAGAGCTTGTAAAATGTTGTTCACTTTATTCTATTATAAAAGGGCATTATAATAAATATGAAGTTTTGAAACCATGTTCTTTTAAATGAGGTGAATTATAGAACTCTGTTATTAGCCATTATGCTGTGCCCCTTCTTTTAAAGCATATCCCTCCACATACCCTTTCTAAGGACTTGGGGGTAACAAAATGAGGAGTAAGTGAAGAAAGAAGAAGGCACAGCTTGTCGAGATTGATGGACCGCCCCCCGCCCCCGGGAGAGCAGCGTAGGAAATTGCAGGATGAAATTTGTGTGCCAGTCTTGTCAGCACCCATTCCTGTTGAAGGAGAGGGCATATGGATGAGGTGGGGAGGATTCCAGCAGAGGGGACCCAGGAAAGGGGAGGGGGTGGGGACAACAGGAAGTGTAATGGGAGGCTTGGGGAAAGTTGAAGATCTGATAAAGGTAGTTGGTGAGGTGAAGAAAGGAGAATCCACTAAAACTTGACCCTAGGAGCATTCTCCGCCGAATGGCATGGGGTAGTGACCCTGACTCTGGACAAGGAGAGAAGCAAATGTACTCCTAGCCCTACTTGGGACCTTAAGGAAAGACTCATCCATGGCCATGATAGTGTAAATGCTGTTTATTGGTTTTAAGCTCTTTAACTCACCCTTTGGAGTGAAAAACAATAGAAAGTTAAGCTGGTTACAGAACAGACTGTAAATGTTATAAACCTTGAAAATGTAAACTATAGATACAGCAGATGGAAATTAGGCAGTGGAAGGGCATGAGGAGAGATGGGGGGAAAGGATGAAAACTGATTGTTCCAAGGAGCTAGAAGATGCACTCTAAGACTGATTAAAAATAGCAGCTCGATCGGGTGGCTTAATGTCATTCTGGTTGAGGGACTGGAATATGTGGTGCCACTATATTGGGATAAAGCAGGAAAGTGAGATGTCAAGACAGGACTTCAGTAGATCTAAAAGAGGTAAGTCATATATAAGCATATTATTTGGAAATATGGGGTTTCTCTTTCAGTGTCCTGATAAGAGACTGGATTCAGCCCAGATGGTTCAAATGCATACTTTAATGAATGGACTACTTATGGTATTATGGGCTGGTTTACATTCTTGGGGTTGAGGGACAGAGGAAGAAATAATAAATACTAATTTTAAAAACTGTACACAGGCTTATTGAGCACTGAGGCAGTGGAAGAGTGGCCACTCAAGGGTGCAGTGGTCAGGGATGTAAGGAGCCCCTGCTGGAAGCACAGGGAATAAATGCTCCCACTTCTGCCCAAACACAGAGAAAGGCAGAGAGTGAGTGGGGGTTAGGTAAAGCAGGGAGGGGTAAGAGAAGAATAACCAGCAGGGAAGGTAGGTAGAACTTGGGTTGGGGTGATCGTGTTGCCTGATAAACTGTTCTGTACAGTTTGATAATCTCTTGCAGGGAGATGGAATATTTTAATGTAAATATTTGCATTTAGCACCTACTATTTCATCTAATGTGACAGGAGCTTGGTGGACCAGTAGTGACTTGAGCAAGATCTCTGCCGTCAAGTAGCTTATAGTCTGATTGGAAAGACAAGATGCTACCAAAACTAGCAAAAAACAAACAAAAAAATGATTACACATTGTGATTAATGCTATAAGTTTAATTTCAGAGCACACAAAAAGGTTAATCCTGCTTGTATAAACTTAATTCTTTAATAATGATACTGCAGGCATTTTTACAATATAGTTAATTATTTGGGAGTGGGAACAATTCTTTTGAGTAGCCCATTTTGCTCTATTTAACTATAAATACACTACATGCTACAAATCAGATGTACAGATGAAACAGCTGCTGCTTCGTTGTTTTGTTCCTGTTACTCATTTTAATGAATAATTTGAACAGACTCCAAAACATTAAATTATATGTATAAACATACTTTAAGGATTATATCATAATGTTAGTGTATTTAAAACTTAGTGGTGATGTCATTACCTAAATATAGTAAATTTTAAGAAAACAAATTATTTGAGCTATTTTACCCTCTATAAATACTTTGGCAGTAAAACAGACAAGGGCTAAAAATCAACCCAAGCATCCATATCCAAGTATAGAGAGCTGTGAAATTCCCCCACTTTCTTCCTCCTGACATATGAACCTTGATAATTAAAATATATCTTTCCAAGGTCCCTGCATGAAATTTGACTTTTCTTGCCTTTCTAATGGAGATATGAGCAATGGCAGAGACAGGGAAAAGGACTTAGAAGCAGAAGAGTTTTATTCTGTCTTCCTTGATACTTCCTGTGGCTGAAGGGTTTTGTCCAAAGGGAAAAGATAAATGAACAGAGGAAGATAGATGTAGGCTCATTCCTCATGCCTCCCATCTTCCGTAGCATTCACAGCAGTCTGAGAACAGACAAATTCAAGTCCTGGGTTCCTATATCCTGAGCATTTGCTTATTAAAATAAACCTTTGAATACTTCATCTACTCTGATTCAGACTACTCTCTTTCCTCCATGAAAAAGCTGGTGAGGGTGTTATAAGCTGATACTATATACATGTAAGATGTAGTCATGAATCATTGGAAGCTCACTGCTTTTAGAACCTGCCAAAATTACCATACTAATGCACTTCTATGAAGGGTGTTAAAATGGTAATTAAGCAAATAAACTCTGCTTATTTTAGTACCTTTATTCATTTCAGAATATTTTTTGTATGGATCTCTCATTTGATTTTTACACAGTTTTTAGAAGCAGAATTTCTGCTGTTGCAGGGGGAAGTTTTATATGTTCAAGTACTTAAATATGAGAGAAAATCTAGAATTGCCTCTACAAATCATTTTGTTTGTAATAATCATGAGTTACACATTCTGTTTGCTCTAGAAATCAAGAAACAGAATAGTGGATCATTTAAGGCCAGAAACTATATCCACTACTTGTATCTCCCTTTTGGGATGGTTTTCTGATGTTTTTTTCAGTGTGTGTCATTTGTATAACCCTGGCCGGCTGTCTTGAAAATATATGTCACTAATCATGGTAGGGGGTAGGTGGGTGAGGGGGTCATCTGATTGGTTGTTTACATAAATTAGTTGTAGTGTCTGTTATCTTCATATTTAAATAACTGTATATGTTAGTATAAAACTCCAGTATAAAATGGGCAGCTGGCCAGGTGCTATGGCTCACATCTGTAATCCCAGCACTTTGGGAAGCTGAGGCAGGAGGATCGTTTGAGCTCAGGAGTTCGAGACCAACCTAGGCAACATGAGGAAACCTCATCTTTACAAGAAAAAAAAAGTAAGTAAGTAAAATGGGCAGTTGGTTTAGAAATACTGAATGGATATTTTTGTTTTGTTTCTAGGCATGGAAGAGGAGATGGTTCGTGTTACGCAGTGGCCGTTTAACTGGAGATCCAGATGTTTTGGAATATTACAAAAATGATCATGCCAAGAAGCCTATTCGTATTATTGATTTAAATTTATGTCAACAAGTAGATGCTGGATTGACATTTAACAAAAAAGAGTTTGAAAACAGCTACATTTTTGATATCAACACTATTGACCGGATTTTCTACTTGGTAGCAGACAGCGAGGAGGAGATGAATAAGTGGGTTCGTTGTATTTGTGACATCTGTGGGTTTAATCCAACAGAAGAAGGTAAGTTCAAGATATTACTATTCAACTTGAATATAGACGTGATAGTTAAACTTTGGTGTTGCAGATCCTGTGAAGCCACCTGGCAGCTCTTTACAAGCACCAGCTGATTTACCTTTAGCTATAAATACAGCACCACCATCCACCCAGGCAGATTCATCCTCTGCTACTCTACCTCCTCCATATCAGCTAATCAATGTTCCACCACACCTGGAAACTCTTGGCATTCAGGAGGATCCTCAAGACTACCTGTTGCTCATCAACTGTCAAAGCAAGAAGCCCGAACCCACCAGGTAAATTATATATGCCCATGTGAGAGAGAGACCTTGCTCCATTTCTTATGTGATTGTAAACCAGCCAAGGGTCATCTTTTGTTTCTGAAGAAGGAGAGGAATACCTTCTACTAGAAGATTTTGAAAGCAAAACGATTCCATTGCAGTGAGTGTGTTGTGGTGGTTTTGGATCTGTGTTGTTTATTCTGTCATTAACAATTTTTATTTAGAACGCATGCTGATTCTGCAAAATCCACCTCTTCTGAAACAGACTGCAATGATAACGTCCCTTCTCATAAAAATCCTGCTTCCTCCCAGAGCAAACATGGAATGAATGGCTTTTTTCAGCAGCAAATGATATACGACTCTCCACCTTCACGTGCCCCATCTGCTTCAGTTGACTCCAGCCTTTATAACCTGCCCAGGAGTTATTCCCATGATGTTTTACCAAAGGTGTCTCCATCAAGTACTGAAGCAGATGGAGAACTCTATGTTTTTAATACCCCATCTGGGACATCGAGTGTAGAGACTCAAATGAGGCATGTATCTATTAGTTATGACATTCCTCCAACACCTGGTAATACTTATCAGATTCCACGAACATTTCCAGAAGGAACCTTGGGACAGACATCAAAGCTAGACACTATTCCAGATATTCCTCCACCTCGGCCACCGAAACCACATCCAGCTCATGACCGATCTCCTGTGGAAACGTGTAGTATCCCACGCACCGCCTCAGACACTGACAGTAGTTACTGTATCCCTACAGCAGGGATGTCGCCTTCACGTAGTAATACCATTTCCACTGTGGATTTAAACAAATTGCGAAAAGGTCAGCTCTAGTTGACTTCTTCTCTATTAGAGAATAAATGTTGATAGTTTGTTCTTTATTTTAGATGCTAGTTCTCAAGACTGCTATGATATTCCACGAGCATTTCCAAGTGATAGATCTAGTTCACTTGAAGGCTTCCATAACCACTTTGTAAGTATAATTGACCTTGGCATCATCAAGTGTGTTTATTAAAAGAAATATATATGTGTTTTAGAAAGTCAAAAATGTGTTGACAGTGGGAAGTGTTTCAAGTGAAGAACTGGATGAAAATTACGTCCCAATGAATCCCAATTCACCACCACGACAACATTCCAGCAGTTTTACAGAACCAATTCAGGAAGCAAATTATGTGCCAATGACTCCAGGAACATTTGATTTTTCCTCATTTGGAATGCAAGTTCCTCCTCCTGCTCATATGGGCTTCAGGTCCAGCCCAAAAACCCCTCCCAGAAGGCCAGTTCCTGTTGCAGACTGTGAACCACCCCCCGTGGATAGGAACCTCAAGCCAGACAGAAAAGGTAAGGAGAGCATGGCAAAGTAAAAGGCTTGGTATATTAAGAGAGTCTTCTTTTTACCAATTAGGTCAAAGTCCTAAAATTTTAAGACTCAAACCCCATGGTTTAGAGCGAACTGATTCACAAACCATAGGTGACTTTGCTACAAGAAGAAAGGGTATGTACTTTAGCACCGCATGCTGTATGGGGCTAAAAATCTCTTTTTCTCTTTTTCTTTTCAGTCAAGCCAGCGCCTTTAGAAATAAAACCTTTGCCAGAATGGGAAGAATTACAAGCCCCAGTTAGATCTCCCATCACTAGGAGTTTTGCTCGAGAGTAAGTCCTTTGTCTAAAATATGTAGTTTGTACTTATGTTTGTGATGATAATTTCTGTAATTAGCTCTTCCAGGTTTCCCATGTCCCCCCGACCAGATTCAGTGCATAGCACAACTTCAAGCAGTGACTCACACGACAGTGAAGAGAATTATGTTCCCATGAACCCAAACCTGTCCAGTGAAGACCCAGTATGTAAAGTTTTAACTTTTCCCTTTCTGAGTGACCGTTGATTTTGTTGTCTAATACTTTCAGAATCTCTTTGGCAGTAACAGTCTTGATGGAGGAAGCAGCCCTATGATCAAGCCCAAAGGAGACAAACAGGTGGAATACTTAGATCTCGACTTAGATTCTGGGAAATCCACACCACCACGTAAGGTGAGTGACATGTGACATGTCTCTTCTTTGTAGTTGGACTTTTTGTTTTTTCTTTGTGTTTTAGCAAAAGAGCAGTGGCTCAGGCAGCAGTGTAGCAGATGAGAGAGTGGATTATGTTGTTGTTGACCAACAGAAGACCTTGGCTCTAAAGAGTACCCGGGAAGCCTGGACAGATGGGAGACAGTCCACAGAATCAGAAACGCCAGCGAAGAGTGTGAAATGAAAATATTGCCTTGCCATTTCTGAACAAAAGAAAACTGAATTGTAAAGATAAATCCCTTTTGAAGAATGACTTGACACTTCCACTCTAGGTAGATCCTCAAATGAGTAGAGTTGAAGTCAAAGGACCTTTCTGACATAATCAAGCAATTTAGACTTAAGTGGTGCTTTGTGGTATCTGAACAATTCATAACATGTAAATAATGTGGGAAAATAGTATTGTTTAGCTCCCAGAGAAACATTTGTTCCACAGTTAACACACTCGTAGTATTACTGTATTTATGCACTTTTTCATCTAAAACATTGTTCTGGGTTTTCCCAATGTACCTTACCATAATTCCTTTGGGAGTTCTTGTTTTTTGTCACACTACTTTATATAACAATACTAAGTCAACTAAGCTACTTTTAGATTTGGAAATTGCTGTTTACAGTCTAACAACATTAAAATGAGAGGTAGATTCACAAGTTAGCTTTCTACCTGAAGCTTCAGGTGATAACCATTAGCTTATACTTGGACTCATCATTTGTTGCCTTCCAAAATGCTGAGGATAATGTATGTACTGGTGTCAGGACCTAGTTCTCTGGTTAATGTACATTTAGTTTTTAATGGTGGAACTTTGTTATATTTTGTTAATTACAGTGTTTTTGGTTCATTGAGTGAAGATTCTGCCGGGTGGGATCTTGCACCTTTGAAAGACTGAATAATTACACTACCAAGTAAGCCTGCAAATCATTGATGGCATGCAGTGATGATGTGCTCTTACACTTGTTAACATGTATTAAGTGTTATTTGCAAAAGGTAGATTATGTAACCAATCAGGTACGTACCAGGCAGTGATGTGCTAATACACTGATCAGGTTTAGACAATGAGCTTTGGTTGTGTTCTTGTTAGTCCTAATATTGGTTTTCAGTTTGGAATTAATAAAGCAGTTGACATTCACTGTTAGTTACAGCAACATACTGTGATTTTTAATTAGATAGTAATTCAGATTTATTACTCTATGAAATTCTGTCTTTTGACACCATAGTGCCCTTTCTATGATTTTTTTTACTTAATATTCTTCTTGGCCTTATATTTAATTCCCTATGCAATTAATATTTTATATCTGCATTTTTTTAAAAAAAATAGATGTTATATAAGTGATTCTCGTATGTAGCACCTGTTGCTTTTCCACTGAAAGAATTACGGATTTTGTACTGTGATTTATATTCACTGCCCCAATTCAAGAAATATTGGAGCCTTGCTACAATGTGAAATGTTATAGTCATGGACTCCTTCCAACCAGATTTCTGAAAACACCAGAGGGATGGTATAATTCTGTCTCACCTATAACATGGTCCTGTGACATAGATATTAAGACCACAAGTTGTAGTGAGGCTACAATTATATTCGTCTGTCTTGGCTTTGCAACATAATTTAGAAAGCACGTATAGTTGTTTTTTAACCAAGTTACATACAATCTCATGTACTGATTTGAGACTTATAACAATTTTTGGAGGGGGCATAGAGAAAGGAGTGCCCACAGTTGAGGCATGACCCCCTCCATTCAGACCTCTAACTGTTGCCTGAGTACACAGATGTGCCCTGATTTCTGGCCCATTGGCCATAGTACTGTGCCTAATCAATGTAATAGGTTTATTTTCCCAATCCTCAAACTAAAAATGTTCATAACAAGATGAATTGTAGACTAGTAACATTTGATGCTTTTAAATATTTGCTTCTTTTTAAACAAAAACTAAAACCCAGAAGTGAATTTTTAGGTGGATTTTTAAATAAAAAAGATTGATTGAGTTTGGTGTGCAAGCTGTTTTATAATGAAACAACAAAATGAAATCTAAAATCCTGAAATGTGCCTAAACTATCAAAACACACGATACAGCTAATGTGTAAAGATGCTAAATTCTGTTACTTGGAGGATGAATATATTTAAGATTTAAAACACAATAATAAATACATGATTAATTCAAAAATAAAAATCTTTACAGCTGCCTATCAAGGGTCTAAAGCACTTAATGAATGTTTTTAGTCTAACTTATCATTAACTTTTTACAAGTCACCATATTTGAAGATCTGTAGCACTCTGATTTTCAGAAAATTTTTCATTCTGAATAATTTAAAAATGGTGATGTATTAGAAAGGCAGTTTGCTTTAGAAAACTAAATCACATTGAACATTGTATTAGAGAATTAAATTAAAAGTTTCTTACAGAGCAGTATTTTCCAAACATTTTTAGCACTAGAATCTTTTTAGATGAAATTTTATGTATAACCCCAATACATAAAGCCTGAAAACTCAATTTTATCAATATAAATGTATTTTGGGTTCACATTTATGCTTATTCATTTTGGCTCATTACTAAGCATAATAAGATTCTGAGTTATTTCTGAATAACACAAATGTGGAGTTATACATAGTTGATGAAACCAGCAGCCAATTTATAGCTATGCCCTGTTTTATTTGTATACTATCAAGAAAATTTTGATTCACACAAATGTAAGCAAAAATAATAGGTTTTAAACATACATCTCAGGAAATTCTTTAATTAGAGATAGCTAAAGTTATTCAAGGTCTATACAAAAATAAGTTATCCTGGTAGTGGAAGTTAATACATAAGCAGTCTCCAGTGTGGTAAAGTAGGGTATGTAACACATCAGAATGTGCGTTTTTATTAGGTTTTAAAATATGCACGTATAAAAACTAAATTTGAATCAAACCCTTTTAACTCACCTCCAAGAAGCTAGACTTTGGCCAGGAATGGGCTAAAAACCACTGGTTAACGATGTGACAGTTATGATCTTGGAGATTGGAAATCTTTCTTCCACATTAGAGTTCTTTACCTTAATTCCTTATTCTGAAAAATTGTAAGATTTTATGAAGGTTTGAATACTGAAGCACAGTTCTGCTTTCAAAAATTAAAATTCAAACTTGAAAAAGCTGTTTAACCCATGGAAGATATCATTTAGTAAGATGTAAAAGATTTTTTAAATCTACACTTCAGTTTATACATCTTTATCATTATCAATACTATATAAGTTACTGTGAGCATTTTAGAGAATTCCATAAAGGTACTATGAGTGTGTCTGTATGTGTGTGTATATATAGCATTGTATTTAATCATAGACTAAATTTAATTTGATATAGAAATACTACTTTACTTGTACATTAAGGTCATAATTTCTGCTGGACTCTTTTATATTTAATTAATGGGGATTATAGTCTTCCTTCATAAATGCATTTAAACCTGAAATTGAACACCAGTGTTTTTCTTTTTCTACTTATGGGAAGTTGTCTGCTTCCCCCTTTAGAGAAAACAGTATTTTTATATTTTGTTAAAATATTAACTACTTTATGCCTACACACTATGCTGTAGATACTGATCATAATTCTTGGGTGTTCACAAACACTCCTAGTGCCTCTTTTTTGGCCCGTTGAAAGTGTTGGTATTACTACTTTCACTACAGAGCCTTTGGCCCTCTAATAATGCTGAGGTGGGCTGATCCTTCCCATTTCTGTCTTCGGGTCATTCTGGTAGGTCTTCTCCTCCACTGTCAAGTAAGCAATCAGGTCCGTGACAGGGATTGGACATATGAACAAATTAAGTGGATACACACAGTGAGAAAGATACATGCATTCTATGGTAACAACTACTGTCAATAACATCTGATGTTACATGCACATTTATATATATATAATTTTAAAAACTGAACTATGAGAAGCCATGGTATAAATGAATATTGTGGACATCATGGACTTGATATGATAGAAATCAATTGTCAGCTTGAGAAAGTTGTTTTTAATCTGTCTAAATAGTTCATGCATTACTACAGTTAAAAATAGTTTCATTTGTCTTCTATAGACTTAATTTTATTCCGGTTCAGTATAATCTCTGTTAACAGAGTTTCAGCAAACTGATTGGTCAAGGTATTAACATAGCTTCTACTTCCTTTACTTAAAAAGATGTGGTTTTATGTAAGTTCTTGATTACTGATGATCATCCCAAATTTTGACAACAAAATCATATGTATAAATTTATTTCTCCCCTCTTGTTCATCATCTTTTGTAAAGGTCCCATTGTAGATCTTTTCTGCTACCAAATAAAACTTTTCAAACAATTTGGTTTCAAGACCTTAAATAGACAAGTTGGATACTAAGATTGTGAACTGATAAGGACATATAAATTTATATTTCCAGCCCTTCCTTAGAGTCTTTATCTGCATCAAAAACCCAATTCTGCCATTAACTGTGCTTCCCAGTCCCACCTCTATATGTCACTCATTTTCTGCAACAAAGATCTCACTAAATCATGTTGAAACACAAGTCATGATCCTCTCTAAGTAAATAGAAAAAGCTCCCTGGAAAAACTCTGTTGCCACATGCACGTGCCCTGTTACTCCTCCAGCCAGCCAGTGCTGCCAGCATTTTATTGTGTAAAAGTCCAAATAAATAAGGGCCTGCATGCAACCTTTATCTTCAGAAACTAGGTTTTATATGTAAAATGTGACTTGGGAAATGATTCTGTTTATTAACTGGCTGGGATTTTTCATTTCTATGAAAGTTTCAAACATCTCCAGTACTTTATAAAATCCCAACAATTGCTGTAAGTCAGCACTTTGGTCCACTCAGCCCACCCAGCCCACTTGCAACTCTGACTCTTCACTGAATCATATTTGGGAAGTTTGGGTAGGGTGAGGCTATCTTCTTCAAGATTATTTTCTCATATGTCTGTCTGTCACCTTGTAAACCATGAGACTCCTGGGTATTTGCATGTAACTTCTTTGAGGAAGTTACCACCATCTCTGATATAGACACACTTTTTGAGTTGCAGTTTCTGTTAGAATTTTTTGGAGACTAACTTGCCAATTCTGTGAATGTTATTGAATATTTAAAAAGCTGGGTCTGTAATGGGAGGCATTTTATTAGCTGTTGTGATTGGGTAACATGTCCCCTTAGATTTCCTGATTTAAAATTATACAAAATTACTATTTTTGATAAAATAAAGGAACACCTACAGAAAATTAAGTTTCTAAGATGTTTCTATACTTCATTAGAAAAGATTTTATTACTATTACTTATGGTTATTGGTGATTAACACTTAATGCGTCTCCTCTGATTTTGTGTTCCATGAGGTGCTTGGAACATTTGGAGTGCTCTGTGCGAGGGACATACAGTGATATAGGAAATTTAAAAATTAAAATAATACCCAAAACCCACTTTATCAGATATGGTATTGTGATGGTTAATATTATGTGTCAACTTGGTGAGGCTATGGCGCCCATGTGTTTGGTCAAACACTAGCCTAGATGTTGCTGTGAATATATTTTGTAGATGTGATTAACATTTACAATCAGTTGATTTTAAGTAAAGCAGATTCTCATCCATAATGTTGTTGAACCTCATTCAATCAGCTAAA